GCACCAAGGGAAGCGCCGTTCACGAACATGGCCGTCTGCCCCTTTCAAATATGGCGAACACAGAAGCTACAAAAAAAGCACCCCCCGCAAACATAATCTCTCAGGCCTGCCACGGGCGTGGGAAACATAGCGGCTACAGGGGTGCCAAGGGACGCGCCCTCATGAACATGGCCGGCCACAGGCCGACTTCCTGCTCCAGTGTCCCACCACTGGCCCAAGGCCTGTGACCTTCGCCCGCCGCTTACGAAAGAGCCAACACGGGGGGGGGGGGGGGGGGAATCACATGACGAGGGTGCTGCACTGTGATTGGCTGTGCTGACGTCGGACGCCGCCGCGGCGCGCTCTGCAGACTCCGGGTCGCCGCTCCGCCGGGACGCGTTGGCCGGGGCGCGCGGTGCTTGGCTGCGGTGCTCACACTCATGAGGAGCCGGAAGGTGAGGGCTGGGTCCCGGCAGCAGCTGCGCCGGGCAGGGCGGGGACTCTGGGTCACCTGCTGTCTGGAGAACCGGGGCGGGGTCACGGGGTGCCTGTGGCCTAGGAGCGGCCTCCGCTTGGGCCTCGCCCCCGGCAGTAGTTGGGGGGCTCCAGGCCACGCTCCCGGGAGAAGGAGGGCTGCCAGGTCACGCCCCTGTGAAAAGGGGGCTCCGGGCCACGCCCTCGGAAGAAGTGGAGCTCACAGGTCACGTCCCCGGGAGAAGGGGGCTCCCAGGTTACCCACCCCCGCAGAATGGGGCCTCTGGGCCACACCCCCGAGAGAAGGGGAGCTCCCAGGCCATGCCCGCGGGAGAAGGGGGGCTCCGGTCCACGCCCTCGGGAGAAGTGGAGCTCACAGTTCACGTCCTGGGCAACAGGGGGCTCCCAGGTCACGCCCCCTTGAAGGGAGGTTTCGGGCCACTTTCCTAGGAAGGTGGGGCACCCTCTCCAGAACTGGTTTCAACTCCTGGTAGTGCTAGATGCTGCAGAGCTGAGTTTGTGCCCCTCAACTGCTGCCACTCCAATGGACGTCACACAGCAAGTGACCTCAGCTTGGCCCCATCTACTGAATGTGCTAAAAGTGGGGTGATGAGGGATCCACCAAGAGGGTGGTGAGGATTGAAGGGGGGTGCCAGTGTCTGGCAAGGGGCAAGTGCTCATTGCGTGGGTGTAACAGTTAAGGCGAAGGACCCTTTTCACAGTGGACCCGGCGCGGGTCCCGGTCCACTTGGGAGGCTCTGAGCTGCATGGAGGCTCTCCTGGTTTGTTCAAATGGAGTGGCCACTTGTGAATTCCAACTCCTTTTACTATTTTTATCTTTGAACCAAAACTTGTCTCCTGTAGGCACATATACTTGGATCTTTTTTAAAATGCAGTCTGGTAGTTTCTGCCTTTTGATTGAATTGTTTAGCCCATGCACATTTAATATTATTGATACACTGTAGTTAGGTTTACATTTGCCATTTTACTTTTTCTTTTCTTTATACAAGTCTGTCTTTTTCTTCCCCTGTTCCTTCTTTAAGTGGATTAAAGTGAATATTTCCTAATGTAGCATTTTAATTTAATGATTTTTTTTCCACAACTTTTTTGGGTTTTTTCCAGTGCTTTATGTTTTACCGTATACAGCTTAATCTTCATATTCTCCATATACATCTTAAGCTTCAGATTTGTACTAGGTTAATTCCAAGTGATACAGAAATGTTACTCTTATATGGTTATTTTTGTGGTATTTTGTTATATGTATTACATCTGATAATGTTACAAACTCAACAGTACTGTGTTATCATTATTACTTTCTGTCTGTGGTCATTTCCTTAGCCAGCAGGGGTTTGCTTTCACCCACTTTGTTTTGTTATTGGCAAATATAGTACATGTCTGTATATATTATACACATATTACTGTATACAATTGCTTTTTAAATTAAGAGAAGGAGGTAGAGGAATAGGCATTTAAACTATATAAGAACATAATTACCTTTACTGGTGCTGTTTTTGTGTGTGTGTGGTTTTGAATTACTGTCTGGGGTCACTTGCTTTCAGCCTGATGAACTTCTTTTAGTGTTTCTTGTAAAGTGAGTTTTGTTGTTGTTGTTGTTGTTGTTGTTGTTGTTGTTGTTTTTGCTTTGAGACCAGAGTCTCACTCTGTTGCCCAGGCTGGAGTGCAGAGGTGTGATCTCGGCCCACTGCAACCTCTGCCTCCCGGGTTCAAGTGATTCTCACCTCAGCCTCTGGAATGGCTGGGATTACAGGAGGCTGCCACTACGCCCGGCTAATTTTTGTGTTTTTACTGGAGACAGGTTTTCACCATGTTGGCGAGGCTGGTCTAAAACTCCTGACCTCAGGTGATCACTGCCTCAGCCTCCCAAAGTGGTGGGATTACAGGCATGAGCCACCATGCCCAGCCCATTTTTGAAGTATAGCTTTGCTGGATATAGGATTCTTGGTTGACAAGTTTATTTGAGCATGTTGAATATGTTTGAATATTCTCCATTGTTTCAGTCAGTTCATTTATTGAGGTTCCCTTCTAAGTGGCTTTCTTCTTGGGGCTTTCAAGGTTTTGTTCTCTTTCAAGATTTTGCCTTTGATCTTTGTATTTTTACAGTGATGTGTCTGTGGATCTCTTTGCATGTATCCTATTTGGAGTTCTGTTCATTAAGATTCCTGGATATGGGGCCAGGCACGGTGGCTCACGCCTGTAATCCCAGCACTTTGGGAGGCTGAGGCAGGCGGATCACAAGGTCAGGAGATTGATACCATCCTGGCTAACACAGTGAAACCCTATCTCTACTAAAAATACAAAAAATTAGCGGGGCGTGGTGGCGGGCGCCTGTAGTTCCAGCTACTTGGGAGGCTGAGGCGGGAGAATGGCATGAACCTGGGGGGCGGAGCTTGCAGTGAGCCAAGATTATGCCACTGTACTCCAGCCTGGGCGATAGAGTGAGACTCCGTCTCAAAAAAAAAAGATTCCTGGATATATAGGTTAATGTTTTTCTGTAAATTTGAGAAGTTCTCAGCCATTATTTCTTCAAATATTTTTTCTGCTCCTTTCTCTCTGCATTCCTGGTGGTTCTTATTTTGTGTATGTTAGTGCACTTAATGATGTCCAGCATTTCTCTGCAGCTTGCTTTATTTTTCTTCGTTCTTTTTTTCTCTGTGTTCTTCAGCATGCATAATCTATCGATCTGTCTTCAAGTTTGCTTATCCTGCCAGTTCAGTTCTACTATTAAGCCCTTCTAGTGAATTTTGTTATTTCAGGTTTTGTACTTTTCTACTCCAGAATTTCCATTTGGTTTTTAAGTAATTTATCTTTATTGATAGTCTCTTTGATGCAGCATTATCTTATGTTTCTTCTTTATTCATGATCTTGATATTGTTTATCATGGCTACCTTGGTCCTTTATATATGTATAAATCCAACATCTGGTCACTCTCACAGACAGCTTCTGTGGCCTGCTTTTATTCCAGTGTATGAGCCTACTTTTCTTTTTCTTTGAGTGCTTCATAATTTTTTGTTGGAATTATGCCTTCATAATTTTTTTGACATTTTAGATAATACATTTTAGCAATTCTGGGTACTGTCCCCAACCCTGGGGCTTGTCATTGTTAATATGCTTATTTGTTTAGCAACTGGGTAGATTGTTTTGATAAAGTATATTTCCCCTGCCACAGTGTTCAGCCTGTGATGTTGCTGGTGGGGGGTGGCACCCAGCCACTCTGGATGACAGTGGTTTTAGTGAGGTCCTTTTCCTCTTTCCCTGACCACATCCAGCTGTTGAACTTCGCTAATGCCAGGTTATTGTGCTGTTCTCAGCAACAGCCTGGGCATAAGTTGCTCTACAAACTAATCCAATCAAATTGTGGCTTCTTCGAAGGGATACTTTCTAAGGTCAGTGTTTGGTTAGTTTGTTCTGTGTCCAAGAGGCCTCCTCCCAGCCGTGTTAGTCTCTGGTTCTCTTCTGCGAACTGGTTGGCCTACAATTTGGCCTATTGCTTGATTCTCCACTGCCTCCACCCCCTTCGTCACAGCATCCACGGTACTTGAACAGCTCCCTTAGGCCGGAACTTCTCCACATTCCATGGCAGGGAATTTGGTGCCTTTGGGCAGGTGTAAGAGCTGTCTGTTTAGTTGCCTGCCTCTCATCCCAGGCAGAGCCTCTGAGCCAGGGCCTGCAGCTGAGGACAGTAATGGGCTCCTCTCTGAATAGGGGCTGGGGGAGCTAGCAGCAGCCTGAGATCCTCCAAATGTGTCTTCCCCAGCCTGGAACCACCTCATATCTAGGACGGGGTTGATGGGGCCCCAGTCTTCTCCGTTCACTGGGCGGAGCCTCTTGCAGAGGCTTAAACCGTACTGGTAGAATGGAGCCAAGGTGAAGCCTTCATTCTACAAATAGGGTCTGAGCAGAAAGGAGGGCCCCTCTTCTCAATCCTACTCACTCAGGACCTGGTCTCAGTCACAGGTGGGATGAGAGCAGAAAGGGAAGCACTGCTATCCTGCCTCTCCTGGGAAGACACCCCGCTGCCTGGGAGCTGGGGAGGTGGCCCTGTGTTCTTGGCTGCAGCAGGATGGAGCTCAAGTGCCACAGACTCTCCGTGTCCTTACCAAATGTATGTAGGTGTTCTGGAGCAAGTGTTTCTTCATTTGCTGGGTGCCCATAGGACCATTTCCAAAGGCTCTCTAAATGGCTGTTTTGGGACTGCTCATTACTCTCTGAGAAGGTCAGTGAAGCTCCTCGAGCCATCATGTTGAAGTCAGTCTCGGCCAGCCCTTTTGGAGAAACCATGTTTGTGCTTCTGACATACCAGTTATTAAACAATCTACTGGAATGAGGAGAATCTCAATGATGAGAAAGTCTTTCCTTTTTTGGACTGTGGGAGCAGTCCAAGCTGCCCAGCTGCAGAGCAGGAATCTGCAAGTGAGACTGTGACCAATTCTTGACATTTTGGAGTTGACACCTTGGAGGTGGTTAATCCATGACGAAACTGAAGCTAAGCCGATCTCATGTTTTGACTCCTGTCAATCCGGAGAGGACAGCAAATGGCCTGCTCAGGTGTCTGTTAACAGCCAGCGCTTCCAGGCCCACCAGATCCTCAGGTGTCTGTTAACAGCCAGCGCTTCCAGCCCAGCAGATCATCTGGCTTTTCTCTGCAGAAGGGGCCAAAAGGTCCACCTGATGAACCTGTTGCACGCGAAAAGTTCAGAACCACTGCTGCCAAGATGCTGACAGAAGCCTTGAGAAGCACCTGCTGCGGGAAAAGACGTGCAGGCGTAGAACACAGAGCGGGTGGCAGCTTCTTCAGTTCAATCCCCACCTCAGGCAGTTGTTGGGGGTCATATCTAGGGTGAGCTGTGGTGATGGAATAGAGATTTGGAAAGCACTCTCTGAGTGGCTCTCAATCTCTCTAGCTCACAGGTGCAGTGCGGTCTTCAGCGCGCTTGAAAGCACGAAGTTGTTCGGCAGCCAGGTTGGCCTCTGCCCAGGAAGTTGCTGGTTCCACGTCTGCCAAGACAGCATGTCTGGTGAGCCCTGTTACCGTGGAGAACGCCAAGATCCTGACTCGAGGGTCCATTTTTATACAAAATTGCCACTCCAAGATGTGTTGCTTTAGAAAAATATCGACTGTTACTTATCTGCCAGAGGGGGACTATTGCAGATGAAAAGGTGACAGCACTGTAATTGCCTTCAGAGAAAGAGAGGCCACTTGTGCTCATCGCTCTGCTCTTAGCGTGCTATGGAGTCATGCTGGCCCATTGCCGTGCAGCCTCACCGCCAGAGGCTTGAAGAGAAAGGCAGAGTGGGTGGGGAAAGGAATCTCATGCCGTCTGCCGTTCACCCTAGCCCAGCCATCGATTCCGAGGAGCGAGTTCCTGAACTTACCGGTGAAGTAGAGCCGCTTCACGGAGCCTACAGTTCTGGTTCCCCTTACATTTTTTTTCTTGACAGACTTCCTCATCCCACAAAGCCACAGACACGCGAACGTCCAAGAAGTTCAAATGTGACAAAGGACATCTTGTGAAGTCAGAATTACAGAAGCTTGTCCCTAAGAATGACAGCGCTTCTTTGCCAAAAGTGACACCTGAGACCCCTTGTGAAAATGAGTTTGCTGAAGGCAGTGCCTTGCTTCCAGGCAGCGAGGCTGGCGTTTCTGTGCAGCAGGGGGCTGCAAGTCTTCCTCTCGGTGGCTGCAGAGTTGTGAGTGACTCTCGCTTAGCAAAGACTAGAGATGGCCTGTCCGTGCCAAAACACAGTGCCGGGTCCGGAGCAGAAGAATCCAACAGCAGCTCCACTGTGCAGAAGCAGAATGAGCCAGGGCTACAGACAGAGGATGTGCAGAAGCCACCACTTCAGATGGACAACAGCGTCTTTCTAGATGACGACAGCAATCAGCCAATGCCCGTGAGCCGGTTCTTTGGAAACGTTGAGCTCATGCAGGTAAGAGCGGCGCCTTCCTCCTCCCGTGGGTAATGACTGAAGTCATGTTTTCTTCTCCACTAAGGACCTCCCACCTGCGTCTTCATCTTGTCCTTCAATGAGCAGACGAGAGTTCAGAAAAATGCATTTCAGAGCCAAAGATGATGATGATGACGACGACGATGATGCAGAAATGTAGGGGCCATACAAAATAATGTCCTTGAGTATTTAGTACCATTAACAATTTGACAATTTAGCACATTACAAGATTTATATAAAATGTATCTCCAAGAGAATGTCTTAATCAAACTTCAGAACTGACCCATCTAAGTCAATAGTGCAAAGCACCCAATACCTGTGGAGGATGTACTCATGGGAACTAAAACTCAAACCATCTTTGAGGTTGCAAAGCTGCTGTACTGTGCCAATGTCCTTTCTTTTTTTTTTTTTTTTTTTTTCCTTGGAGACAGAGTTTCTCTCTTGTCGCCCAGGCTGGAGTGCAATGGCGCAATCTCGGCTCACTGCAACCTCCACCTCCTGGGTTCAAGTGATTCTCCTGCCTCAGCCTCCTGAGTAGCTGGGATTACAGGCATACACCACCACACCCAGCTAGTTTTTGTATTATTAGTAGACACGGGGGTTTCTCCACGTTGGCCAGGCTGGTCTCAAACTCCTGACCTCGTGATACGCCCGCCTCAGCCTCCCAAAGTGCTGGGATTACAGGCGCGAGCCACCATGCCCGGCCAGTGTCCTTTCTTATACACGTACATACATGATGATGGCTTGAGTCAGCTGCAGGGCAGTGGGCTTAATGAGAGGGATCTTTGTAAAGACAGCTCTTCACTTCAGCTCAGTAGCTTTGGTCATAGGCAAGTTTGTTTTCCATTATCATAATTTGATGATTCTTGTGATGAATTCAATGCTAGTTCTTAAAGAACTCTTTTATTTCTGTATGTGGAGCTAATGTTTACCTTGGAAATTTTGCAAAATACATGTAAGAAAGAAATAAAATATATTTTGAAAATATTTTGAAAGCAGTCGTATGTTCGTAAAACCGG